GGCTGCAGCCACCGTGCTCGGCTGTAAATAGCTACTTTTGACAGTATAAGGGTCTCTGGTCAGGTGTGATTACATTCTTGGGTGGAGAAGAAAGAAACAATTATTCCTTTTGGTAGTCTGGATCTTAGGCAGATAAAGACCTGTGCTTTGGGAGAGATGATGGGCACTGGAAAGGAACATTGAGGCTTCTTCAGTTCAGCTTGTCAGTGAGCCGTATTTTGGGGTTTTGGTTTCTGAGCCCCAACAGCATTGCAGAAAGTTCAGGAAATAGAAGAGGAAAAGCTAATGATTTGAAAAGCTAATGATTTGCCCATGGGTTATCATCTCTGATTGCATTTCCATTTCTTCCTCCCTTCTATTTCCAAATGTAAATGTAATTATAGTTTGCACACAATTTTGTATCCTGCTTTATCGTTAACAAGTCAGGGTTTTTAAAGTTTGTAAATGGTTTACTAATGGCCACATAACACCCATTAATTTGGCTAACTTCCCTACTGCTGGTATTTACATTGTTTCCACGTTTTGTAATTACTAATAATGTGGCAACAAACAGCCTTGAGAGGTTTGCTTTTTCCCAGTTTTTGTTGTTGTTTGTTTTTGAGACATCTCGCTCTGTTGCCCAGGCTGGAGTGCAGTGGTGAGATCCCTGCTCACTGCAACCTGCGCCTCCAGTTCAAGTGATTCATTTGCCTCAGCCTCCCGAGTAACTGGGATTGCAGGTGCGCGCCACCACACCCGGCTAATTTTTGTATTTTTAGTAGAGACGGGGTTTTGCCATGTTGGCCAGGCTGTTCTCTAACTCCTGACCTCAGTGATCCGTCAGCCTCGGCCTCCCAAAGTTCTGGGATTACAGGCGTGAGCCACCACTCCCAGCCAGAAGTTTGTTTTTGAAACTTGAAACTCCCGCCACCCAAGCCTGTCGCTGCGGCCACACCCACTAGGGAGTAGTCACGTGTTTAACCTTTGCCGCGAGGATTTCTGGGAGCCTGGGCACCCCGGAAGCGGAAGTCCAGGAGTTAAACTCGTCATTTCCTCCAGCTAGAGGAGCTCAACTGATCTGTTTTCTTTCGCCCAGCCAAAATCACAGAATGAAGGCGGTGAAGAGCGAACGGGAGCGAGGGAGCCGGCGAAGACACCGGGACGGGGACGTGGTGCTGCCGGCGGGGGTGGTGGTGAAGCAGGAGCGTCTCAGCCCAGAAGTCGCACCTCCCGCCCACCGCCGTCCGGACCACTCCGGTGGTAGCCCGTCTCCGCCGACCAGCGAGCCGGCCCGCTCGGGCCACCGCGGGAACCGAGCCCGAGGAGTTAGCCGGTAAGTGGGGGAGCAGTCCAGGATGGACATTGCGATAAAATCCTGTGTACCATGCTCTGAATAGGTCCCCACCCAAAAAGAAAAACAAGGCCTCAGGGAGAAGAAGCAAGTCTCCTCGCAGTAAGAGAAACCGAAGTCCTCACCACTCAACAGTCAAAGTGAAGCAGGTAAGTGGATTGGGGTGTTTTGATGGGTCCAACGTTTAAATTACAGAATCTGTTTGAATTTTAGGAGCGTGAGGATCATCCCCGGAGAGGACGGGAGGATCGGCAGCACAGGGAACCATCAGAACAGGAACACAGGAGAGCTAGGAACAGTGACCGGGACAGACACCGGGGCCATTCCCACCAAAGGAGAACGTCTAACGAGAGGCCTGGGAGTGGGCAGGGTCAGGGACGGGATCGAGACACTCAGAACCTGCAGGCTCAGGAAGAAGAGCGGGAGTTTTATAATGCCAGGCGACGGGAGCATCGCCAGAGGAATGACGTTGGTGGTGGCGGCAGTGAGTCTCAGGAGTTGGTTCCTCGGCCTGGTGGCAACAACAAAGAAAAAGAGGTGCCCGCTAAAGAAAAACCAAGCTTTGAACTTTCTGGGGCACTTCTTGAGGACACCAACACTTTCCGGGGTGTAGTCATTAAATATAGTGAGCCCCCAGAAGCACGTATCCCCAAAAAACGGTGGCGTCTCTACCCATTTAAAAATGATGAGGTGCTTCCAGTCATGTACATACATCGACAGAGTGCGTACCTACTGGGTCGACACCGCCGCATTGCAGACATTCCAATTGATCACCCGTCTTGTTCAAAGCAGCATGCGGTCTTTCAATATCGGTAAGTAACATGGAGGAAGAAACTGTAATGTGTTGCTCACAGGTTTCTCCTTTTTTTCTGCTAGGCTTGTGGAATATACCCGTGCTGATGGCACAGTTGGCCGAAGAGTGAAGCCCTACATCATTGACCTTGGCTCAGGCAATGGAACCTTCTTAAACAACAAACGTATTGAGCCACAGAGATACTATGAACTAAAAGAAAAGGATGTACTCAAATTTGGATTCAGTAGCAGAGAATACGTCTTGCTCCATGAGTCGTCGGACACTTCTGAAATAGACAGGAAAGATGACGAGGATGAGGAGGAGGAGGAAGAAGTGTCTGACAGCTAGCAAACTAAGAACCCAAACTATTGATACACGGTTTCCTTCTTGGAAGTCTTTGATTGACTCAGAGAGCACTATGGTGGTGGGTCCAGCACTATGGTGCTCTCTGTAATGCCTCTTACTGCCTTAAGTCTTTCCTCTGTTGCTGACCAGATTGTGTTACCATTTGAATACACTGACTAATGTTTGTTAAACTTTTTCTGTGGCACCTTGGCCACATGCCTGCAGGCATTTGTTTTCAGAACAGTCTCACCAATTACAACACACCGTGTTTTAGTAGAAGTGTTGTGGTTTTAGTTGGTGCTTTCAGAACTGCTGCCTAGGAAACTATAAACCCTTGGTTAAGGGGAAATCATGGCTTGTTCTCTTTGTACAGTTACTTTATTTATATAGGTGTTAAGCTTTGTGGACCAGGTGTTTTTCTTTTGGGGCGAACCCCTGAGCAGAGAATCTTACTAGGCTTTGGTTATCACCAAAACAACCTCCAGTATATACCAAAGCTTTGACTTGTTTGAGCTCTTGAGCTTAGAAGTTGATTTTGCACTTATTTTTTTGGGGGGTGGGAATGTACTGCAGTCAGTAAACATTATTGACTGTTTAACTTAAACAGATGCTTTATGGCACCTGCTCAAGCCCGTGACTGTACAGAAGGATCCTGGTTGCTACCAGTGGGTGCTGATTCAGCATCACAAGTGACTGAAATTGGCTGTGGATCTGTTCTTTGTGAAAGAATTCCTGATTTCTCCATGGAGCATGTACACAACAATTTTGATCATATTAACTGTACTTCAGTTTTGCATTTTTATTCAAATGTTATCTCTTTTTTTCTTTGAGAAATAAACTGTCACTGATGTGACAGCGTTCTTTCTTTATTCTAATAACATGTATAGATCTAAAGCAGGTTGTGTTGTTTACATGTTTCTACACATTTCATCCTTTAAAAAGTTGTTGAGAGAGGTTGTATTTACCTTCCCAAGGTTGGAAAGCAGGGGAATTTCCCAGTGTCCTAGTTTTCCACCAGAGGAATATGTGTAAGTAGCAAAGTATTTGCTGCTTACATATAGTGTGTATGTATGTATATATGTAAATTGTGTGTTAAAGAGCTGATACTGATTTTCATATGACAATGTTAGGCAAAGGCCTCCCTGCATTTGAAGAGCAGGTTTTCATTTATATGTATTTTTGGGATAAAAAAATAAAATTTGTAAATATAGCCCCATTTCAAAGAGTAATGCTTTCCTAGCGTAGAGGACCTTGTGTTCATAGGTCTGTTTGCTGCTAATGGAGCCTTCTGTCAGTACTTTTGAGATAAAAGTAGGTAGCTGTTTTAGAGTGTTGTGGGGCAGGTTATATCGTTGGCCTCCAAGTCAGTGGAATAGCAGATGGTGACATGGAGGTGGGTTGTGGGGAAAGGTGGTGAAGCAGCTCAATCAGTGTTACTACTAATTGTTCCTCTTGGGTTGAGACTTAGGATACTATTAAATTTGATTGTTTTCCATTGTTTTTATACCCATGTGTGCTCAGGGCTAAAGATTGGCTAGTGGGAGGGGCAGCTGACTAATGTTCATTCAGAAGAAGTTAAAAGATCCTTTGAAAAGTGAACACTTAATAAGGTCATTAGATGAAACGTAAGTTGGGCCGGGCATGGGCACAGTGGCTCATGCCTGTAATCCCAACACTTTCGGAGGCTGAGGTGGGCAGATCATCTGAGGTCAGGAGTTCAAGACCAACCTGGCCAACATGGTGAAACCCCATCTCTACTAAAAATACAAAAATTAGCTGGGCGTGGTGGCACATGCCTGTTTTAATCCCAGCTACTCGGGAGGCTGAGGCAGGAGAATCGCTTGAACCCGGGAGGTGGAGGTTGCAGCGAGCTGAGATTGTGCCACTGCACTCCAGCCTGGGTGACAGCGAGACTCTGTCTCAGAAAAAAAAAAAAAAGGTAAGTTGAAGAATGTGTTCTACATTGGCCACTGTAACTGCTATTTTCTTCATTTTGGTATGTGCCATAGATCATATATATGTGCTTGTCTGAAAAGTAGGTTTGTTTGGATGAACTTTTCTCTTGATCCAGACTGACGGTTTTCTCTTGAGGGTTTAAGCACTAATCTGGTATCTTACTCTAGGATCTCCTTGTTCAGTCTGTGCTGCAGTAGCACTACTTTGTGGTAGCCTTGAGTTTTGCTACAAACTTCATCCTGGTGGGCACTGTGATAGATGACCACTTTGCCTACATTTTTCAGTAAGAAGTCCTAATTGTTTAGTCAGTTTTTATTTTAGTAGAGGAATAACGTCCTGGATTAAGAAATTCTTTATGCCACATATCTGAGAAGGTGGGTTTTTTTGTTGGTTTGTTTGTTTTGAGATGGCGTCTCACTCTGTCGCCCAGGCTGGAGTGCAGTGGCACCATCTTGGCTCACTGCAACCTCCGCCTCCCAGTTTCAAGCGATTCTCCTGCCTCAGCCTCCCAAGTAGCTGGGACTACAGGCACCTGTCACCAAGCCTGGCTAATTTATATATATAATTTTTATTTTTTATTTTTTTTTAGTAGAGATGGGGTTTCACCATATTGGCCAGGCTGGTCTCGAACTCCTGACCTTGTGATCCGCCCCTCTCAGCCTCCCAAAGTGCTGGGATTACAGGTGTTAGCCACCAGGCCTGGCCTGAGAAGGTGTTTTTTTTTTTTTTTGGTCTTGTTTTCCCTTACCCCTTTCTTTGAAGAAAGGGTGTCAAAAGACATTACCTGCCTCTAAAGCCAGATATCACCAGCAGACTTCTTAAAGTGGACATAATCCTAGAGCTTTCATTCTGTTTAGAAGTTCATGTTCATCTTAGCCATTTGGAACTTCTTCATTCTCTATCTTTTCTCCACGGTGGCTGGGCTTGTCTGCAAATCATTGTGTCAAAATCAAACTATTTTCAAAACAGCCCTTTGCTTCTGAGCCCCTCCCCTAAGTCCTCTGTGGGGGTCCATGATTCTGCAGAGGTATGGGACAGAATCTTCAGATTTTACCCCTTGAGTCTCTTCCTAGTCATATCCTGGTTCCCTCATTCTAATATTGACAAAGGATGACTCATTAAGTGCAACTGGTTATGTAACTTTCAAATACTTTCATTGTGTATGTCAGGATCTGAGGAACAAAATGATGTCATTTAATCGGAATCTAAACGTGACACAAACAACGTGCCAGCAATACCTGCTTGTGAAATAATGTTCTGAGCCCACAGTGTTCCTGGGTATGTGAGTTTATATCAAGTGAAAAGGCTGCTTAATTGACATTAAAGTTTTGGAATGTAAAGCTTCATTTGGTCTCTTGGGTAAAATTTCCAGTGTATT